AACCTAAGGATGTGTCACTCCGACTTCCTAAGAACTAAATTGAAAGGAAACCCCTAACTTTCCATGCCTAAGTAACAAAAGGACCAGAGGCTACTCCCTTTGCAAACCCCCACTTTTTCTGCAGGGCAGATGGGAAATTGGCTGTGGGCAGCAAATCAGACTGATTGCAGGAGAGTCTTCCTTTGCATAGAAGTATCACTTTGTAACTTCACCATCTGCAAGAAATCAAACTGATTGCAGGGGAAATCTTCCTTTGCATAGAGGTATACCACTTTGTAACTTCACCCTAGCCTCTGATTGATTGCTTTTTGCACCAATGTTTGCACAGGAGCATGACCTTTGTAACTTCACTTCAGCCTCTGGTTGGCTGCTTTCTGCAACCAATCAGACTGATTGCGCGTTACTTCATTTACATGAGGTGAGCATTAGGTGGCCAATAGGAAGCTTCTAGAGGGTATTTGGACTCAAGATTCTGTATCCGGGCCCTTGAGCCGCTGCTCAGGTCGCTTCCGTACAGAGCGTGCTTTAATTTTCAATAAGTCCCTGCTTTTGTTGTTTTGTTGCTTCATTCTTTCTTTGCTTTGCTGGGCGTTTTGTCCAATTCTTTGTTAAAAACGCCAAGAACCTGGACAACTTGCAGTCACGATCCTCTACCGGTGACAATATCATTTAAATATTGGTAGTGGCTTAAGGTAGCAAACATCCCTTTGTGGAACGTTTACTCAGTAAATCCTTAAAAAACAGATCAGAAACAAAAACTGGCCTCCCAGGGATTTGGACTCAGGAGGTGAATTAGGCGCGGAGAGGGCGGAGCCTTTGGGGTTTATGGGCGGAATTGCACAGGGTTTGGCGGGGATCTCTGCTCCGCCTTGGCACTACTCGGCTCCGCTCGCCTCCGCGCGGCTCCCTGGGCTTTCACTCGGCTCTGTTCGGCTCCTGCTCGGGAAGGGTGCGCGGGGGCGAGTCCTGCGCATGCGCCCTCAATTCCTGCTGCTCTCAGGGCTGCGCTCAGCCTCGTGTTTTCACTTCCTTTTCAGAGCTGTATCCGGGTCGCTGCTTTCCCTATTGTCTGAGGCAGCCGCCCTCGCGCTGTGCAATTTCTGGTCTTTCGTTGCTTCTGGTCCAGGCTAATAAAGTTTTTCTTTCTTTAATTTTTTTTCTTCTAGTTTTAACGGGAGAAATTAACTCCCCGGGGCCGCCGGGTTGACTGCGCTGCCTGGGCCGGAGGTCTTCTCCGGCCAGGGAGCGCTGTGGGAAGGGGCTCGAGCGGCCAGGGCCAGGCGAGGCCGGGGGGGCGGGGGGTTAGGGGACCGCGGGGCTACTCTTGGGAGCGCCCCTGTCCGGCTGGCTGCGCGCCGGTTTTAAATAGCATCTTTCGGACTTGTCTTCGCGGCCCCAGTCCCCGACCTCGGCGCTGCCTGGGCTCCTGCAGCCTCTCCCTAAGTCTTCTCCAAACGACCACCTCACGGATTCCTTAGTAAGTGTATCCGAGGCCTCTGCGGCGAGAGGTGAATGACAATGTAATTTTTTTCTCTTCACAGTGGATCGCAGCTCCAAGAGGAGGCAGGTGAAGCCTTTGGCAGCTTCTCTGCTGGAAGCTCTTGATTATGATAGTTCAGATGACAGTGATTTTAAAGTTGGAGATGCCTCAGGTAAATATTTCCTTCTCTCTTCCCCTTTCCCAGTGTGGTTTTTTTTTTCTCATATTTTCAACAGATTCTGAAGGGAGTGGTAATGGAAGTGAAGATGCTTCAAAGGACAGTGGAGAAGGTTCCTGTAGTGATTCTGAAGAAAATATTTTAGAAGAAGAACTGAATGAAGATATTAAAGTAAAAGAAGAACAACTTAAAAATTCTGCAGAGGAAGAAGTACTATCATCAGAAAAACAATTAATTAAAATGGAAAAGAAGGAAGAAGAAGAAAATGGAGAAAGACCTAGAAAGAAAAAGGAGAAAGAGAAGGAAAAAGAAAAGGAAAAGGAGAAAGAGAAGGAAAGAGAGAAGGAAAAAGAAAAAGCAACAGTATCTGAGAATGTGGCTGCTTCTGCTGCTGCCACCACACCAGCCACAAGTCCTCCTGCTGTTAACACATCCCCTTCTGTTCCCACTACGACAACCGCTACAGAGGAACAAGTCAGCGAGCCAAAAAAATGGAACCTTCGACGAAACCGACCACTTCTGGATTTTGTGTCCATGGAAGAGCTGAATGACATGGATGACTATGACAGTGAGGATGACAATGATTGGCGACCTACTGTAGTAAAGAGAAAAGGGAGATCTGCGTCTCAGAAAGAGGGAAGTGATGGAGACAATGAGGATGATGAAGATGAGGGAAGCGGGAGTGATGAAGACGAGAATGATGAAGGCAATGATGAAGATCATAGTAGCCCTGCCAGTGAAGGGGGTTGCAAGAAGAAGAAGAGTAAAGTTCTTAGCAGAAACAGTGCTGATGATGAGGAACTGACCAATGATAGCCTGACCCTATCTCAAAGCAAGAGTAATGAGGTAGATCAACCCAATTTTTATATCTGTCTGTCTTTTCTGATATATGTTAATATTTTAATATTAGGACTCGCTGATTCTTGAGAAGAGTCAAAACTGGAGCTCTCAAAAAATGGACCATATTCTGATTTGCTGTGTTTGTCTGGGAGATAATAGTGAGGACGCTGATGAAATAATTCAGTGTGACAATTGTGGCATTACAGTCCATGAAGGTAATGTTGCTTTCTTTTCTCTCTTTTTAGAACTATTTAATCATAGTGTTTTTGTTTTTTTTAGGTTGTTATGGAGTTGATGGAGAGAGTGACTCTATTATGAGTTCAGCTTCTGAAAACTCCACTGAACCTTGGTTTTGTGATGCCTGTAAATGTGGTGTTTCTCCTAGCTGTGAACTGTGTCCTAATCAGGATGGAATTTTCAAGGAGACAGATGCTGGAAGGTTAATGTCCTAATTATGTTGGTTCATATGTTTTTGATAGCAAAATCATATCTTCTCTTCTTAGATGGGTTCATATTGTTTGTGCCCTGTATGTTCCTGGAGTAGCCTTTGGAGATATTGACAAATTACGACCAGTAACACTAACGGAAATGAACTATTCCAAATATGGTGCCAAGGTGAGACACAAAGCATTTTTGATTGCTTGAAAGCTTTGAGAATTTTTCTGTTACTTTGTTGTAGGAGTGTAGCTTTTGTGAAGACCCTCGCTTTGCTAGAACTGGGGTTTGCATTAGCTGTGATGCAGGGATGTGCAGAGCCTATTTCCATGTGACCTGTGCTCAAAAGGAAGGTCTGCTTTCAGAGGCAGCGGCGGAAGAGGTAGGTTTATTTAAACCCATAGTTGGTGAACAGTTCACTATTTTTCTGTGCTTTCTTTGTATAGGATATAGCAGATCCATTCTTTGCTTATTGTAAGCAACATGCAGATAGGTTAGACAGAAAGTGGAAGAGAAAAAACTACTTGGCTCTACAGTCCTATTGTAAAATGTCTTTGCAAGAGAGAGAGAAGCAACTATCACCAGAAGCACAGGTATGGGATTCATGTCAAAACCCGTATGTTTTTCTTTTAAAATTTGAATACATTTCTTTTATAGGCAAGGATCAATGCCCGGCTTCAGCAGTATCGTGCCAAAGCAGAACTAGCTCGATCTACCAGACCCCAGGCCTGGGTTCCAAGGGAAAAATTGCCCAGACCACTCACCAGCAGTGCTTCAGCTATTCGTAAACTTATGCGGAAAGCAGAACTCATGGGGATCAGTACAGATATCTTTCCAGTGGACAATTCAGATACTAGTTCTAGTGTGGATGGAAGGAGAAAACATAAGCAACCAGCTCTCACTGCAGATTTTGTGAATTATTATTTTGGTCAGTATAGACACTGGTACATGCACATTTTCCTAAAGTAAAATTCGATATTTCATTTAAATAGAGAGAAATATGCGCATGATTCAAATTCAGGAAAATATGGCTGAACAAAAGAATATAAAAGATAAATTAGAGAATGAACAAGAAAAGCTTCATGTAGAATATAATAAGGTAAGTTAGCTACAAAATATGCAACATAATGTAATGAAGTTTACTAATTTGGCTTACTTTGTAGCTATGTGAATCTTTAGAAGAACTACAAAACCTGAATGGAAAACTTCGAAGTGAAGGACAAGGAATATGGGCTTTACTAGGCAGAATCACAGGGCAGGTTAGTTTCTTTCCAATTGCTGTCTCCTTCAGACAATATATACTACATTTGTTCAAATCAATAGAAGTTGAATATACCGGCAATTTTGCGAGCACCCAAGGAGAGAAAACCAAGTAAAAAAGAAGGAGGCACACAAAAGACATCTACTCTTCCTGCAGTACTTTATAGGCAAGTAATGAAATTAATAATGATAGAATAATTTGAAATCTTTACTTGCTGCCTTTATTAAAAGTTGTGGGATTTGTAAGAAGAACCATGATCAGCATCTTCTTTTATTGTGTGATACCTGTAAACTACATTACCATCTTGGATGTCTGGATCCTCCTCTTACAAGGATGCCAAGAAAGACCAAAAACAGTTATTGGTGAGTAAAATAGAGGAGATTTAGATGTTTGAATGCATGACTTAAATTTTTCCCCTTTATGTAGGCAGTGCTCGGAATGTGACCAGGCAGGGAGCAGTGACATGGAAGCAGATATGGCCATGGAAACCCTACCAGATGGAACCAAACGATCAAGGAGGCAGATTAAGGAACCAGTGAAATTTGTTCCACAGGATGTGCCACCAGAACCCAAGAAGATTCCGATAAGAAACACGGTAGTTTATTTTTTATTTATCATAAGCATCATTGTTTTTTGTTTTTTTTTTTGTTTTTTTCCAGAGAACCAGAGGACGAAAACGAAGCTTCGTTCCTGAGGAAGAAAAACATGAGGTTGGAATAAGTTAAGCACTTTTACACAGTCTTATGTTTTATTTTATTATCCCTTGTATGGCAGGAAAGAGTTCCTAGAGAGAGAAGACAAAGACAGTCTGTGTTGCAAAAGAAGCCCAAGGCTGAAGATTTAAGAACTGAATGTGCAACTTGCAAGGGAACTGGAGACAATGAAAATCTTGTCAGGTAAGTTGGATGCTAAAACCTTGTCTTTAGGGTAATGTTCTTTTCTTATCACTTTACTGTGTAGATACCCTTCATGAGACCCAACTCTGCCACAGCTCATCCTCGGAGGCAATCCCGGAAACCTCTTTTATAAGTGTGATTTTAAAAATGTGGATTAAACTCTCGATAGAGTACATAAAGTAAAGGAGAACAGCTATATTGTCCTTTCTATAAGCTTGTCACTGCAAAAAGTTGCCTTTTGCTTGTCAGGTTTGGATAGAATATAATTGATTGGTTTGTTACTTGGACTAACAAGGCAGTAGATTTGCCTGTGTGGAATTTTTTTTCCTATTTTTCTTCTTTTTGCTTTTTTTGCACTTATCAGAAATATTTGATGTGTGCATTGTTGAAAAATACTGGATACATGTCTTGTCAGAATTGTCGTATTAAGTAATGTCTTTCCCTCTTGCTTCTTTGGCAAATGTTGATACACAGTGTTTGGACTTACTGAAGAGTTACTGAAGCCTGTGGGACTTAATAAATACAATATGCTACTCCCTGTTGTGATTGAACAATACAAATAACAAACAAGAAAGACAATGCATTCCATTAGTCTGCTATTCTGTTTCCTTCAACTTCATACATAGATTCATATATGAAGTACTGCATTGTAAAACAACTATAGACTCATATTAAATGTTATTTCTATTTATAATATTCAGCAAAAGTGAAAGACTTGTGAAGCATATGACATTCTATTTTTGACTTATTAGTCCTAGTGTGAAAGCATTAATATTATTAGCATGAAATTTTTACTTCAGATTTTAAGCTCATGAATAAAGATATATCTGTGTTGATCTCTAGATATTTTTAGTAATACCCAAATATATTCAGTCCTTATTGTTTTAATATAAGCTTTCTGTGTTCAGTATAATTTTATTTTTCTCAACCTTAAATATGAACTTAGGAAATAAGGAGGGAAGTACAAAGATTATTGACTATACAACCTACCAGCTGAAAGAAAGATCTTCATCAACATCTGTATCTTTCCAGAGGTATACAGAATTAAAATTTGATCTTCAAGCTTTAATGATCCAGTTTTAAGTCAACGGCAGAAGTATGTTGAATATTTCATCACTCAATCTTGAACTGATTTAGAAGAGACTCTTTGCTGAAATTGAATTGCACTTATACATGTAAATTGTCAACATGTAATTTGGAATTTTCTGATTAATAAATGTGGTTTTGGACATCTTTTCGGGTATAGTGACAATGGAAAATAGTTTAAACTTTAGGAATAGAGTAGGTAATGTTATAGATAATCAAAAGCAATTGTAATTGTAAAGCTGCTGTAATCTAGTGATCTCTAGTTACAGTGAGGAACGCTATGATTGGATGAGATGTTTGATAAAAGTAAAATGTGTATGAAATTACATATAAACAGATTATTAGCTTATTGAAAGATCTCATAACATTGGAGGAAAAATATTCATAATCTTTAGCAAAACTAGTAGACTTTTGTTTAAAAGAATAAGATAGGACTAGTTGTCACTATATTAGCTTAAGGAAATGTTGGTAATTATTACTGTTGCTGAACTCTGGCTGCTTTTAAGCAAAATGACAGATTGCCATTTTCTAAGTGGAATATACTAATCCATTAGACCATGGCCCTCTTTTAATATTTAGTGAGAAATTACTCGCAGTTGCTTTATTTTAGGTTTTTTGAGAAACTCTTAGGCCTTGTTTTGGTATCACTGTTAATCAAAATCCTTTTCACTTTGATTCCAATTATAATACTATATTATCATCATTTTCCATCTTGCATTTTCAGTGGTGGTGGATATTCTATTCCACATTTGGTGCTAGTCCTAAGAATCTTTGTCACATGTTATACATATAGACTGCAAAATTCATAAGATATAGGTCCTGCAAAAAGTATAGTTGAAGTAAGAAAACTTGAAGTAACTAGAATAGAATACTTTCTCCTAATAATCTCTTAAATGCTCTCATATCCACAGTATAAAATTATTCCGTGTCCATAATCGGTCCAACTACTATAAGGAGAAAATTGATGTGTGCTTAAGAAAATATGTACTAAATGATTCATATTTCACAGACCTACATAAGAAAAAAATGGCACATCAGGTAAATGATAGTTGTTTATCACACAGTAGGGAAAGGAAGAAACATGAAAATATCAGGAAGGAGATGAAATGTCTCTGAAATACAGGAAGAATGACATAATAGCAAGTAGTGGTTCTCAAACGTTGTGCATTGGAATCACAGGAAGGATTTGTAAAAACACAGGTGACTACCCTATTCCTCTCCTGGATCTGCCCTCTGCCCACTTTACTCCCTCCCCCTTCACCCTGGAGTTTCTGATTTAGTAGAAAATTTGCATTTCTAACAAGTTCCCAGCTGATGCTGATGCTACTGGCCTGGAACACCACATTAAGAACCATTCATAGGTAGTATTTTTTTTAAAACATCGTTGTGTTGTGCTTAACATTGATTGATAAAGGAATGTGCTTTTAACATCTCCTTAAAAGGTCCCTTAGATTTCCTCTAGATAAAAGAATTAGTAATTTCATCTGCAACACATACAATTTTTTTTAATTTTATAAAATTTAGTTAAATGTTTGTTTTACACTGACTATGGAAACAGCACTATTTTAGATACAGAAAGAAATCAATAAACATAGCCTGTGTTCACAATTCACTCATCCTTTTGTTATAAAAAGACTTGAAATTAGGGTTATGTTTTAACATGAAAACAAAATTTAGCCTTAGCTTTTATCCATCTTAACTTTAGAAATTATATTTATGCATTGTTTATAGATCATTGTCATTCGTTGTTGCTTAAGTGTTCATCTGATTTTATATTTATGATGTTAAAAATAGACTGCTGACCAATAAATAATAAAATATTTACACTCCATTCTATTTCCCTGTATTCACATCCTATTAATGAAAACCACTGGTTTTAAACAAAGTTACTTATTTCATAAAACTCACCACTATTTTACTTGATTCTCAATATGAGAATATTTCATGACTATTTCACCAAAATTTATTCAAGGAATTCAGAAGGACTCTCCAGCAGAGCAGAATATTTACATCATTAAATTTTTAAAAAAATTTAAAAATGGCAATTGAAACTTGTTTAAGAGACTCAACTTGGAGTTTCCTGACATACGAAGGCAGAATCATTTTTTCTACCTGTCTGAATCAGCACTTTGTAAGTTTACATAAAATTAAGGATTGTGATTTCTAAGATAGGCATGCTTTGCAAATATTTCTCTATAAAAGTGGAAGCCTCTTTCCCATAGTGCTCACTTTAAGGCTTTCTGTAGGCCTGCCGATAAGATTCACTGCTGTTCAGGTACATAAGATGTAATGTAATTGGATGCACATGCTGGGCTTTGTAAATAAAATGAGATTGACACCCAGCAATTATCTCATTTATCTGATTTACATTGTAAAATCAGGATCTACACTATTGATTAGAGCATAATTAGTTAATTATGAACAGGGAAATACAAAGTTACATGGAGCTTGAGCTCAGCAGGTTGTACTGCTGAAAAATTTCCAAGGGCATGAGCAGATGGAAATCAGTTTATTAAAGAACAAAGCAGACATGTTTCAGGTATGGAAATGTCTAATTCTTCTCTCATGCTGTGAAGAGTTGCTTGACCTTATTGTGTATTTTTATATGAATTGTTTTGTCTCATCTTTCATTTTCTTGTTTCACATTTAATCTTGTAATCTGGCTGCCACAGATATAGCTAACTGAATTGATCCCACTCTTTAAGTGACTATTAAATACAGATTTGGATTTGGATATTTTTCTAATTTTTTAAAATTAATTTTTATGTGTAAAGAATATTTTTGTCTTTCTTACTACCCATTCATTCATTATTGGCTGATACAGAAGTCTGTAGTGGTATTAATGAAATAGGTTCAAGCCCTCCACGTTAGTCTTATATTTGTGAAATGATTAAAAACCATTTTCTAATTATTTTGTATAGAAACTGCTCATGTAGGTAATTTGCACTAAAATTGTTGTAAATTACAAGGAATAAAATATTGTACTTATTGATACTAAATGTTATTCCGTATTGGTAGAATGCAGAATTTTGTGCAAGCTTGTATTATTTGTAAAGTGATTTAACTCATTGACCACAATTTGTATTTTCTCCATCTGTTAAGATGTTTAATCAAAATAATTGGCCACTATTCAATGAAAGAACTCATCGCTACCTGTTAATAGATTTGCGTAGATGTTTGAGCTGCTAGTGAGATTTTTATTTAAGTAATGACAGTATTCAAGACTAATTTTTTTGAACATTCTTGTGATGGAATTTTTACACAGAAATGAAAAAGTTGGAAAATCCAACCCATCAGTTCTCTGGATATTTAGTTTTTTTTAAGTGGACAGACATAATAGTCTATATTTTCAGAGTCCAGTTTTTGTTTTGCTTTATATAAACTTATAGGGGCTACAAGTAAAATGTTCCATTGGCATAAAAGATAATGTGATTATCACAATCAACTTGATCATAAAAATGTACATCCTTGTTCAAGTCTATGTTATGGATTTTGCTTCTTTCTAAAGTTTAGCTTACAAATGGCTATAAATTATTTGCATAGGAGGTGCACTTAATTGTTTCAGTTAGGTTTTAAAAAGTAGTTGTAGTTTACTCCTCTAATGAAATTAGAGATGTTAAACCCTTTGGAATACTGACTTTTGGCCTCTTAGGCATTCGATGAAATAAATCAGCTGCTTCTTTTTACTTGTTTGCATATTCTCAATAGTCAGGTAAACACCTGACTAATTGCTTGTTATATGGATCATAGCACATATGAAGGTAAATCATTTTTTTCCCTCTTCTTTGTTTAGGGTGCTATTCTTAATCATATACTAAGTAAGTATTTTACATACATATAGACTGTGTTTATTTGGTCACTACATTTTGTTAATGGGTAAAAGACCATATATTAAGCTACTTTGTTATTTACATCTATATCTGTTATTAATCTGATAGCTAGGAAGTTGTATTTAGTAAGAATCTAATTAGGTTTGCTTTTATCTTATAATTGGGATTCCTTTATGCTCTATAGTGTTAATGTGTACAGTGTTTATTAGAGGCTTAAATGATACTTCTTTAAGCATCCAGTTTTTATTTTATTAAAAAATCTTAGTGTTTCTTTACAGGTTAGTTTTGTATTCTTTTTTAATATTTTAAGACATTGCCTTCCTATTTAATAATGTGCTATTCGTATAATAATCTGTTTTTATTACATAGACATTTGTGTTATTTAATAAAGTATATTGTGTTATATCCCTATACTTTTGTGGGTCAATGACTGCTTCTGAAAAAGTTTTTTAAAACATTTTATTCACTATTTATTTTGATAAATTTTGTCCTATATTATGTGCTGCATGTGTTTCCAAGTTTATGTAAGAAATAAAGGTAGAAACCATAAATAGGTCAATAACTACTTTAACTCCATTGCAGCTTTTAGGTAGCAGATGATTATAGTCCCTTACGAGTTTTTTTAAATGGTCTAAATTTGCAACATAGCTCAGGGTTTGTTGGGTGACAGGATTTGATGAAGATTACAAAGTGGTATTTGTGTGTAAAATTAATAAGCCACTATTTTGGCCATCCACATTGTTCTTTGATTTCTTGGGTTCTTAATGGTATCTCTTATATTTGTCCACAGTTTATTAATTCTTGCAAGTTCTGCTAGAGTTCACTTGTGTCCAGTAAGATGTTTCTGTGATTAGCACATAGAGCTATGGATTTTTTCAATTCAATATTCTAAGATAGAAACAACAGATTTTTTTCACATTGAAATAATTTTGGGACATCTTTACAAAGATCTTATATTTGTATATTTGTTTATCACCAAAACTATTGACTTCAAGATTGGATTCTTTTCTTTTTTTCCCCTTCTGTTTTTTGGATTTTGGCAGTTCCTAAGGGTACTACTACTTTTTGCTACTTAGTCTTGAAGCTGAAGCTTTTATTTACTTTTGAGTGAGCTAGAACCTCAGAGAACTTGCCTATCACCCCTAATTCTGACAAGCAAATTCTTTTTCCTTTGGAATGCATCACAAATACATGAGAGTTCCACATGTCGACTAAGTAATTCTGAAAGGTATCACTAATGAAGGAATCAATCAGCAAGGATTAGGTCATTTTTAAATGGCATGTATTTGTTATCTTCTGATAAGCTAGCATATAAAATCTTTCTCTTCCTCTTTTCATTAGTTCTTGAGCTGAAAGATAATTTAATTGTACGAGTAGTTGAAATCAGCAACAGATTGGAACTGTGTTAGTGTAGCAAACTTGTTCTTGGTTTATTAGCTGGAATTTCATAGCTATATCAACAAGAATTATTTATGTACATTAAGGTGATAAATAATGAATTATGATACACATGCATCATGATAGTTGCCTCAAGTTATACACTAGAAATCATAATTTGAAAATTATTATGACACAGAGTTATAAAGTAAATATGCAGTAATTAGGTAGTAAATTGATGTGAACTAGGAAAATGTTAATACTTCATCAAGAACTTTGATTATTAGCAATCTGAACTCTGGCGCACTACCCAAAAACCTAAAGTTAAGGAGAAAAGACTATAGTTAACAAACAAAATTGAGCCCATTTACTTAACTCAGTAGCAATTATCATTTTCATGTATTTTTACTGTCAGTTTACATAGCCTCAGTAAGTTTTAGTGGTCTGGTTTCTGAATCCATAACAGATTGTTGTTGGGGAATTTATGCTTAAGCAAACACACCGAAAATATCAGGAAGCAGTGGCTGATAGTTTTCAGGCAAGTGAGGACCCTGAAAATCTACAAAAATTGAATACAAGAATTCAAATAGAACAGCTGACTCCTGGTCCTCATTCCAAGGACAAAAGGCTGACACACTGCTAGACCTGTAGCAGCATATGTTATTCTTACTGATGACCTGAGATGACAAATATAAATTATATTTAATATGTTTATTTGATGAAACGAGCAATGTGATTTTTAAATTTCGCATCAAAGATGATTAAAACTCCAGTTTTTATGTATGAAGGAGTATGCTCTCAGTTATTTAGAAATCTCAGCCTTCTCATAAACTCAGAAATACTTATACTTTGAAGGTTTCTATATCCATAGGTTTAATCGAAATTTTGGCTAATGAAAGGTAAATATGTTGTACTGAGAAAGAGCATAAAATTATGTGGGCTTGCCAGTCTCTTTATGTCACATTTGAACTTAGCTTATATTATTTATTATTCTTTCTTAATGCCAGAACAACAGGTATTTGAACATTTTAACTGCTTTTAAATATATTTTTAGATGTGTGATATTGTCATAGTAAATAAAGTACTGTTGGTCCTATTGGTCCTATTTGATTTTATCTATTCCTGTAGCTAGAACTGTCATAGTAAGCATTTTTTAAAGTCTTGAATCTACAAGGTTTTTGGAAAAGTACATAAGCTTATTTTATTCATAAGGAGAAAGTTGTAGAGGAAGAAATGCATAAACTTAGGACATTCATTTGTGTTTTAAACTTCTTTATATCTGAGTAACTTAATTAAGTTGCTTAACTTTTCTGGAACTCTTGATTCCCCAAATGAGTTTTTGGAAGATTGGACTTTTGTATCATAATATGAAATTTCTACTAAAAATGTAGATTTACAGTCCCTTTTATTATGATGGTTTCTTAAAGTCAATTGTTTTTCTTTGTGTGTTGTTTATGTAAGAAGAGCTTCTTCCCCCTTTTTTCCTAAAAGGTTATTGAATAGTAGTTTTTAACTTTAATCAAGTAATATATGTTCTATAAATTTTCCCCTTGGTTTCTTAATTGCAGATTTCTTGACATTTGAAGTTTTAAATCAGTGAAAGATAAACAATAAAGAAAATCTGACAGATTGGTTGAGA